GTCTCCAAAAAAAAAAAGAAAAAGAAAAAGACTAAAAAATTAGCCAGGCAGGCCTCTGTGGTCCCAGCTACTTGGGAGGCTGAGGCAGGAGAATCACTGAGCCCAGGAGTCCGAGGCTGTAGTGAGCCATGATTGCACCACTGTACCCTAGCTTGGGCAACAAAGCAAGACCCTGCCTCAAAAGAAAAAAGAAAGAAAGAAAGAACATGGCGGGCCAGGCACAGTGGCTCACACCTGTAATCCCAGCGCTTTGAGAGGCCGAGGCAGGTGGATCACAAGGTCAGGAGTTCCACACCAGCCTGGCCAACATGGTGAAACCCTGTCTCTACTAAAAATACAAAAAATCAGCCAGGCATGGTGGCAGGGGCCTGTAATCCCAGCTACTCGGGAGGCTGAGGCAGGAGAATTGCTTGAAACCAGAAGGCAGAGGTTGCAGTGAGCCTAGACTGCACCACTGCACTCCAGCCTGGGCGAAAAGAGCCAAACTCCATCTCAAAAAACAAACAAAAAAACAAAACAAAAGAAAACATGGCAAAGCCTTTGAAAGCTTGTCTGGGAGAAGGTGCGATGATAGTTGCATAACTTCGTGCAAGATGCTGGTCCACACAGGGGCTGCCCCTTGCTCTTTCTCGCTCTCTTAACCTCTCATATAACAGGCTTGTGTGTTATTCACATTTATTGAGCCCAAGCAGGTGCAAGGCATTGTGATCTAATACTTTGGTCAGCAAGACAACAAGATAGATCACTGCCCTGCCCTTAGGAAGTGTATATGCTATTAGAGGAAACAGATAAAATAAACAAGGAAAAGTATCAGACAATGTAAGTGCTATGAGAATGCAAATGAGGTGATGTGAATTAAAATAGGATGACTTAAAGTCTGCACGGGAAGGAGCCTACCCCCATGTTCCTGGCTAGCCAAGGAACCACCAGTTGATTAGCAGAGAAGGGCAGCCAGTCTAGCTAGAGCTTTTGGGGAAGAGGGAGTGGTTGTTAAGAGATGAGATTAAAGAAGCCGAGACGGGCCATTCGTGAGGGGTTTGTAATGCAGGGCTGAGGAGTGTCCGAAGAGAATGGGCAGGTGAGCGGTGAGACAGTTGTTCTTCCAGAAGCTTTGCAGTGAAAGGAATCAAAGAAATGGAGCCGTGTATCAGGTGGGGAAGGGTGGGGGCCAAGGGGGTGTCCTCTCATGCTGGATCCCCACTTTTCCTCTTGCAGCAGCCAGACTGCCTTCCGGGTCACTGCCATGGAGGAGCCGCAGTCAGATCCTAGCGTCGAGCCCCCTCTGAGTCAGGAAACATTTTCAGACCTATGGAAACTGTGAGTGGATCCATTGGAAGGGCAGGCCCACCCATGGGACTGACTTTCTGCTCTTGTCTTTCAGACTTCCTGAAAACAACGTTCTGGTAAGGACAAGGGTTGGGCTGGGGACCTGGAGGTCCTCTGACTGCTCTTTTCACCCATCTACAGTCCCCCTTGCCGTCCCAAGCAATGGATGATTTGATGCTGTCCCCGGACGATATTGAACAATGGTTCACTGAAGACCCAGGTCCAGATGAAGCTCCCAGAATGCCAGAGGCTGCTCCCCCCGTGGCCCCTGCACCAGCAGCTCCTACACCGGCGGCCCCTGCACCAGCCCCCTCCTGGCCCCTGTCATCTTCTGTCCCTTCCCAGAAAACCTACCAGGGCAGCTACGGTTTCCGTCTGGGCTTCTTGCATTCTGGGACAGCCAAGTCTGTGACTTGCACGGTCAGTTGCCCTGAGGGGCTGGCTTCCATGAGCTTTCAACTCTGTCTCCTTCCTCTTCCTACAGTACTCCCCTGCCCTCAACAAGATGTTTTGCCAACTGGCCAAGACCTGCCCTGTGCAGCTGTGGGTTGATTCCACACCCCCGCCCGGCACCCGCGTCCGCGCCATGGCCATCTACAAGCAGTCACAGCACATGACGGAGGTTGTGAGGCGCTGCCCCCACCATGAGCGCTGCTCAGATAGCGATGGTGAGCAGCTGGGGCTGGAGAGACGACAGGGCCAGGCCTCTGATTCCTCACTGATTGCTCTTAGGTCTGGCCCCTCCTCAGCATCTTATCCGAGTGGAAGGAAATTTGCGTGTGGAGTATTTGGATGACAGAAACACTTTTCGACATAGTGTGGTGGTGCCCTATGAGCCGCCTGAGGTCTGGTTTGCAACTGGGGTCTCTGGGAGGAGTGGCCTCATCTTGGGCCTGTGTTATCTCCTAGGTTGGCTCTGACTGTACCACCATCCACTACAACTACATGTGTAACAGTTCCTGCATGGGCGGCATGAACCGGAGGCCCATCCTCACCATCATCACACTGGAAGACTCCAGGTCAGGAGCCACTTGCCACCCTGCACACTGGCGCCTCTTGCTTCTCTTTTCCTATCCTGAGTAGTGGTAATCTACTGGGACGGAACAGCTTTGAGGTGCGTGTTTGTGCCTGTCCTGGGAGAGACCGGCGCACAGAGGAAGAGAATCTCCGCAAGAAAGGGGAGCCTCACCACGAGCTGCCCCCAGGGAGCACTAAGCGAGGTAAGCAAGCAGGACAAGAAGCGGTGGAGGAGACTTTTATCACCTTTCCTTGCCTCTTTCCTAGCACTGCCCAACAACACCAGCTCCTCTCCCCAGCCAAAGAAGAAACCACTGGATGGAGAATATTTCACCCTTCAGGTACTAAGTCTTGGGACCTCTTATCAAGTGGACACCAACTTATACCATAATATATATTTTAAAGGACCAGACCAGCTTTCAAAAAGAAAATTGTTAAAGAGAGCATGAAAATGGTTCTATGACTTTGCCTGATACAGATGCTACTTGACTTACGATGGTGTTACTTCCTGATAAACTCGTCGTAAGTTGAAAATATTGTAAGTTGAAAATGGATTTAATACACCTAATCTACTTACTTCTCCCCCTCCTCTGTTGCTGCAGATCCGTGGGCGTGAGCGCTTCGAGATGTTCCGAGAGCTGAATGAGGCCTTGGAACTCAAGGATGCCCAGGCTGGGAAGGAGCCAGGGGGGAGCAGGGCTCACTCCAGGTGAGTGACCTCAGCCCCTTCCTGGCCCTACTTCATCTCTCCTCCCTGCTTCTGTCTCCTACAGCCACCTGAAGTCCAAAAAGGGTCAGTCTACCTCCCGCCATAAAAAACTCATGTTCAAGACAGAAGGGCCTGACTCAGACTGACATTCTCCACTTCTTGTTCCCCACTGACAGCCTCCCACCCCCATCTCTCCCTCCCCTGCCATTTTGGGTTTTGGGTCTTTGAACCCTTGCTTGCAATAGGTGTGCGTCAGAAGCACCCAGGACTTCCATTTGCTTTGTCCCGGGGCTCCACTGAACAAGTTGGCCTGCACTGGTGTTTTGTTGTGGGGAGGAGGATGGGGAGTAGGACATACCAGCTTAGATTTTAAGGTTTTTACTGTGAGGGATGTTTGGGAGATGTAAGAAATGTTCTTGCAGTTAAGGGTTAGTTTACAATCAGCCACATTCTAGGTAGGGGCCCACTTCACCGTACTAACCAGGGAAGCTGTCCCTCACTGTTGAATTTTCTCTAACTTCAAGGCCCATATCTGTGAAATGCTGGCATTTGCACCTACCTCACAGAGTGCATTGTGAGGGTTAATGAAATAATGTACATCTGGCCTTGAAACCACCTTTTATTACATGGGGTCTAGAACTTGACCCCCTTGAGGGTGCTTGTTCCCTCTCCCTGTTGGTCGGTGGGTTGGTAGTTTCTACAGTTGGGCAGCTGGTTAGGTAGAGGGAGTTGTCAAGTCTCTGCTGGCCCAGCCAAACCCTGTCTGACAACCTCTTGGTGAACCTTAGTACCTAAAAGGAAATCTCACCCCATCCCACACCCTGGAGGATTTCATCTCTTGTATATGATGATCTGGATCCACCAAGACTTGTTTTATGCTCAGGGTCAATTTCTTTTTTCTTTTTTTTTTTTTTTTTTCTTTTTCTTTGAGACTGGGTCTCGCTTTGTTGCCCAGGCTGGAGTGGAGTGGCGTGATCTTGGCTTACTGCAGCCTTTGCCTCCCCGGCTCGAGCAGTCCTGCCTCAGCCTCCGGAGTAGCTGGGACCACAGGTTCATGCCACCATGGCCAGCCAACTTTTGCATGTTTTGTAGAGATGGGGTCTCACAGTGTTGCCCAGGCTGGTCTCAAACTCCTGGGCTCAGGCGATCCACCTGTCTCAGCCTCCCAGAGTGCTGGGATTACAATTGTGAGCCACCACGTCCAGCTGGAAGGGTCAACATCTTTTACATTCTGCAAGCACATCTGCATTTTCACCCCACCCTTCCCCTCCTTCTCCCTTTTTATATCCCATTTTTATATCGATCTCTTATTTTACAATAAAACTTTGCTGCCACCTGTGTGTCTGAGGGGTGAACGCCAGTGCAG